CTAATTTTTGTATTTTTGGTAGAGACGGGGTTTCACCATATTGGTCAGGCTGATCTTGAACTCCTGACCTCAGGTGATCCACCCGCTTTGTCCTCCCAAAATGCCGAGATTACAGGCATGAGTGCCTGCGCCTGGCTGGGACTGTACCTTCTGGATTTTCAAATGAATGAAATGAGTATTTCTTGAGTGTTGGCCACGTGACCCCCCAGCACCATGTCATGTGCTGGGTATGCACACACGATACTGTTTCATCCCCGGACGGCTCCGAGAGATGAGTACCAATATTATCACATCTTACGTAAGAGGACACTGAGTCTCAGAGAGGCAAAGTCAGTGTCCCTGGTGCACCCAGCTAGTGGGGGCTGGGGTGGGTGTGAAGGGGCCAGAAGCTTCCCAATAAGTGCCTGAAGGGCAAGGCTAGGGCATTTGTAGTTCGAGGCTCTACCACTGTGTCTAGGTCAGACCTAGGAATGCCGCAGGTGTTGCATAAATGCTCATCAGTCCAGGCTGGACCGCTCATGCCCAACTAAGTGCCAAGCCTGGCCTGGGTGATCTCACAGCCTGCATTCTTTGCCCTACACCTGTTGTGGGAAAACATACTCCCAGCATGCTGTAAATCCTCTCATTCTTAGCTAACCATGTGACTCCCGTTCTGGGCCAGAAAGATGGTCACAAATACTTAGGACTCTGGCCTTTCCCGCCGCATGGCTACTGACCCCACCCCCTGGGCTTGGAGGGCTCTAGGACCCAGCAACCTGCGCAGGGTGAAGAGTGTGTGAGGTCCTGACCTCCAGGTGTCTCCCCTGTTTCCTCCTCCCATTCCCTCTTCTCTCTCCTCCCTCCTTTTCTCTCCCTTCTCCTCCCCTCTCTTCATCCTTCCTCTTCCTTTGGCTCCCTGCCTCTGCTTCCCTCCTCTCCTGTCCTTTCCCATCCCCTCCCTCCTCAGCCCACATCCTGCTCCTCCCACCGCGGTGGTCACATGGGGGCGCCGCCGGATTTAAGCTTAATCTGCCTGGTGCTCAGCACAGCATCCTGGCTGTGGCGCGTGCTGACTGAGCTAGTCTTGGGGTCCTGGAGAAGGGGGCTGGAGGCATGCCCACAGCCTCCCCCCCATGAGCTTGGGGCTGGCGGGGGCACAGGAGGTGGAGCTGACACTAGAGACGGTTATCCAGGTGGGTCCTGGGGGCTGTGCCCACCCTGTCTGGTCCCCTGAAGACCCTCTCGCTTTTCCCACAGACACTGGAGAGCAGCGTCCTGTGCCAGGAGAAAGGCTTGGGCGCGCGGGACCTGGCCCAGGACGCTCAGATCACCAGCCTGCCTGCCCTTATCAGGGAGATTGTCACCCGCAACCTCTCCCAGCCTGAGAGCCCAGGTGCCACCCCCATCCGCTCCCCTCCACAAACAAAGCCAACCATGTGCCCACTGTCCCTTGCCAGTCCTGCTGCCGGCCACAGAGATGGCATCGCTGCTGTCGCTGCAGGAGGAGAACCAGCTGCTGCAGCAGGAGCTGTCCCGCGTGGAGGACCTGCTGGCCCAGAGCCGTGCCGAGCGCGATGAGCTCGCCATTAAGTACAATGCGGTCAGCGAGAGGGTGGGTGCCGCCCAGGTGGTGGACTAGGCCAGCCAGGACTCTCACCCAGGGCCCTTCCCTGCAGCTGGAGCAGGCTCTGCGGCTGGAGCCTGGGGAGCTGGAGACGCAGGAGCCCAGGGGGCTGGTACGGCAGAGCGTGGAGTTGCGGAGGCAGCTGCAGGAGGAGCAGGCCTCCTACCGGCGCAAGCTGCAGGCCTACCAGGAGGGCCAGCAGCGGCAGGCCCAGCTTGTGCAGCGGCTGCAGGGCAAGGTCAGGACCACCCACTCCTGCTCCTGTCCTCCCCTGGGGCTCACCATCAGCTCCCCATCCCCAGATTCTCCAGTACAAGAAGAGGTGCTCGGAGCTGGAGCAGCAGCTGCTGGAGAGATCCGGAGAGCTGGAGCAGCAGCGGCTGAGGGTGGGTGCCAGTGTGGGGCAGGGGCAGGCCCTCAACCTGATGCTTTAACCTCTCTCCCACCCAGGACACAGAGCACAGCCAAGACCTGGAAAGCGCCCTCATCCGGCTGGAGGAGGAGCAGCAGAGGTGAGGGCGCAGCAGGGAGGGCCAGGGCTGGCGAGCGCCTACTGATCCCCTGTGCCCCATTCAGGAGTGCCAGCCTGGCCCAGGTGAATGCCATGCTCCGAGAACAGCTGGACCAGGCAGGCTCGGCCAACCAGGCTCTGAGTGAGGACATACGAAAGGTGACCAATGACTGGACACGCTGCCGCAAGGAGCTGGAGCACCGGGAGGCGGCGTGGAGGCGCGAGGAGGAGGTGGGCATGGGGGTGCAGGGAGGCCAGCCTGACCAACCCTTCCCTCGGCATGTCTTCCCTCCAGTCCTTCAACGCCTACTTCAGCAACGAGCACAGTCGCCTGCTCCTCCTCTGGAGGCAGGTGGTGGGGTTCCGGCGGCTGGTCAGCGAGGTGAAGATGTTCACTGAGAGGTGAGGCCTGGCCGGGGACGGGGCAGCAGCTGCATCCATCCCCAGCCTGTGCTCTCTCCCGAAGGGACCTGCTGCAGCTGGGAGGGGAGCTGGCCCGGACATCACGAGCTGTCCAGGAGGCGGGCCTGGGACTGAGCACGGGCCTACGGCTGGCAGAGAGCCGGGCCGAGGCAGCCCTGGAGAAACAGGCCCTGCTGCAGGCCCAGCTGGAGGAGCAGCTGCAGGACAAGGTGCTCCGCGAGAAGGACCTGGCGCAGCAGCAGATGCAAAGCGACCTGGACAAGGCTGACCTCAGTGCCAGGTGGGTACCTGGTGGATGCCGCACGAGGCAGGCGTATTCACCTCTGTTGCTCCCCCAACTCCAGAGTGACAGAGCTGGGCCTGGCAGTGAAGCGTCTTGAGAAGCAGAATCTGGAGAAGGATCAGGTCAACAAGGACCTCACTGAGAAGCTTGAGGCCCTGGTGAGCTGCAGGTGCCCCTGAGATGGGGCAGGAACCACCCTTTGTCTCCCTAACCGCACTCCAGGAATCCCTGCGGCTACAGGAGCAGGCGGCCCTGGAGACAGAGGATGGAGAGGGGCTACAGCAGACCCTAAGGGACCTGGCACAGGTGTGAGCCCAGAGAGGCGGGAAGACAGCGCCAGCCTCCTTCTGCCTCCCTCCCCCACCCTCAGGCCGTCTTGTCAGACTCTGAGAGCGGCGTCCAGCTGAGCGGCTCTGAGCGCACCGCGGATGCTTCCAACGGCAGCCTGCGGGGGCTCTCGGGCCAGCGGACCCCGTCCCCACCGCGGCGCTCCTCGCCCGGCCGAGGCCGTTCACCCCGCCGAGGCCCCTCCCCGGCCTGCTCAGACTCCTCCACGCTCGCCCTGATCCACTCCGCCCTGCACAAGCGCCAGCTGCAGGTCCAGGTAGGAAGGGGCTTGAGCGTTCTGGGCGCAGCCCCCCCAGACTCTGTGACCCCCCACACCCCAGGACATGCGTGGGCGCTATGAGGCAAGCCAGGACCTACTGGGCACCCTGCGGAAGCAGCTTAGCGACAGCGAGAGCGAGCGGCGGGCCCTAGAGGAACAGCTGCAGCGCCTGCGGGACAAGACCGACGGCGCCATGCAGGCCCACGAGGACGCCCAGCGCGAGGTGCAGCGGCTGCGGAGCGCCAACGAGCTCCTGAGCAGGTGCCGGGGAGGTCTGAGCTGGGGGGTACTGATCCCCTCTGCTCCCCCTCCCCTTGTCCTGAAGGGAGAAGAGCAACCTGGCCCACAGCCTGCAGGTGGCCCAGCAGCAGGCCGAGGAGCTGCGGCAGGAGCGGGAGAAGCTGCAGGCTGCCCAGGAGGAGCTGCGGCGCCAGCGGGACCGGCTGGAGGAAGAGCAGGAGGACGCAGTGCAGGATGGCGCGCGGGTGCGCCGGGAGCTTGAGCGCAGGTGAGCAGCATCTCGCCACCCTGCCAGGACCCCATGGGCCACCCACCCACCCTTTGTCCCACAGCCATAGACAACTAGAGCAGCTGGAAGGGAAGCGCTCAGTCCTGGCCAAGGAGCTGGTGGAGGTGAGGGAGGCGCTGAGCCGCGCCACACTGCAACGGGACATGCTGCAGGCCGAGAAGGCCGAGGTGGCCGAGGCGCTGACCAAGGTGGGTCCCTGTCTGCTGCACAACCACAAACCCTTTCCTCATTTCTCGGGGCCTGACCCTGCAGGCTGAGGCTGGCCGCGTGGAGCTCGAGCTCTCCATGACCAAGCTGAGGGCAGAGGAGGCCTCCCTGCAGGACTCCCTGTCCAAGCTGAGCGCCCTCAACGAGAGCCTTGCTCAGGACAAGTTGGATCTGAACCGCCTTGTCGCCCAGGTACGCTGTGCACCTGCGGGCCCACCTGCCTTCTCACGAGGCCCCACTCCTACCTGGCCTCCAGCTGGAGGAAGAAAAGTCCGCCCTGCAGGGCCGGCAACGGCAGGCAGAGCAGGAGGCCACAGTGGCGCGGGAAGAGCAGGAACGGCTAGAGGAGCTGCGGTTGGAGCAGGAGGTGGCGCGGCAGGGCCTGGAGGGCTCCCTACGAGTGGCGGAGCAGGCCCAGGAGGCATTGGAGCAGCAGCTCCCCACGCTGCGCCATGAGCGCAGCCAGCTGCAGGAGCAGCTAGCGCAGGTGGGCAAAGCTGTGTGTGGGGGTGGTGTGGAGGAGTGCTACTCAGTCTCTGGGTGGGGGCCAGCTCTCCCGGCAGCTGAGCGGGCGGGAGCAGGAGCTGGAGCAGGCCCGGCGGGAGGCCCAGCGGCAAGTGGAGGCGCTGGAGCGAGCGGCCCGTGAGAAGGAGGCGCTAGCCAAGGAGCACGCTGGCCTGGCTGTGCAGCTGGTGGCTGCGGAGCGTGAAGGCAGGACCCTGTCAGAGGAGGCCACACGCCTGCGGTAAGGCCTTGGGCTCTGCCCAACCCGCCCTGTCCCAGGGCCTCAGGGACTGTATGTGCTGCAGCTTGGAGAAGGAAGCCCTGGAGGGCAGCCTGTTTGAGGTGCAACGGCAGCTGGCCCAGCTTGAGGCCCGCCGGGAGCAGCTGGAAGCCGAGGGGCAGGCCCTGCTGCTGGCCAAGGAGACCCTGACTGGTACGAGGGGCTGGGGACTTGGGGGGAACACCACCCTGCCCTTTCCCCCATTCCTCTCGTGCAGGGGAGTTGGCGGGCCTGCGGCAGCAAATAATAGCTACACAGGAGAAAGCCAGTCTAGACAAGGAGCTGATGGCCCAGAAGCTGGTGCAGGCTGAGCGGGAGGCCCAGGCCTCTCTGCGGGAGCAGCGGGCAGCTCACGAGGAGGACTTACAGCGACTCCAGCGTGAAAAGGTTCAGGCAGCTGGGGAGGGGTGGGCAGGACTTGTGTCACAGGCATCCGGTCCTGGCCCCCTAGGAGGCAGCATGGCGGGAGCTGGAGGCCGAGCGGGCCCAGCTGCAGAGTCAGCTGCAGCGTGAGCAGGAGGAGCTGCTGGCCCGGCTGGAGGCTGAGAAGGAAGAGCTGAGTGAGGAGATTGCTGCCCTGCAGCAGGAGCGCGACGAGGGCCTCCTCCTAGCAGAGAGTGAGAAGCAGCAGGTTCGTGAGCCCTGGCATGGCCTCTGCTGCTCCCCCAAGCCCTTTGTCCCCTGCCTCTGCCCAGGCCTTGTCTCTGAAGGAGTCTGAGAAGACGGCGCTGTCAGAGAAGTTGATGGGTACACGGCACAGCCTGGCCACCATCTCCCTGGAGATGGAGCGGCAGAAACGAGATGCCCAGAGCCGGCAGGAGCAGGACCGGGTAGGGCAGGCTGGGCAGCTGGGCCTCTGTCTAGGACCAAGTCTGAGGAGCCCCTCTGTCCCAGAGCACCGTGAACGCTCTGACGTCTGAGCTGCGGGACCTACGGGCCCAGCGGGAGGAGGCTGCTGCGGCCCACGCCCAGGAGGTGAGGAGGCTGCAAGAGCAGGCCCGAGACCTGGGCAAGCAGCGGGACTCCTGTCTTCGCGAGGTGAGCAGCCGCCCCCCTCTTCCAAGCAGCATCGCTGCCCTGGGGACACCTGCTGTGCTCACAGGCAGAAGAGCTTCGGACCCAGCTGCGTCTGCTGGAGGATGCCCGTGACGGGCTGCGGCGGGAGCTGCTGGAGGCCCAGCGCAAGCTGCGTGAGAGCCAGGAGGGCCGGGAGGTGCAGCGCCAGGAGGCAGGCGAGCTGCGACGCAGCCTGGGCGAGGGTGCCAAGGAGCGCGAGGCCCTGCGGCGTTCCAATGAGGAGCTTCGGTCTGCTGTGAAGAAGGCAGAGAGCGAGCGCATCAGGTGGGGTGTCGCAGGAGGACCAGTCCTGAGTCCCAGGGCAGCCCCTGACCTCTGCCCTCTCCAGCCTGAAGCTTGCCAATGAGGACAAGGAGCAGAAGCTGGCACTCCTAGAGGAGGCACGGACAGCTGTGGGCAAGGAGGCCGGGGAGCTGCGAACTGGGCTGCAGGAGGTGGAGCGCTCACGGCTGGAGGCTCGGCGGGAGCTGCAGGAGCTCCGGCGTCAGGTACTCTCCCTGTGCCACCCCTTAGCCTGGGGCTGAACCTGCTGCCATTCCCGTGCTCTCACAGATGAAGATGCTGGACAGTGAGAACACCAGACTGGGCCGGGAGCTGGCGGAGCTGCAGGGCCGCCTGGCGCTGGGCGAGCGGGCAGAGAAGGAGAGCAGGCGGGAGACCCTGGGCCTCCGGCAGAGGCTGCTGAAGGGCGAGGCCAGCCTGGAGGTGATGCGGCAGGAGGTAACTGAGCAGGCGGGCAGGCTGGTGCATCTTTGCCGACCTCCACCTCCTGGCATCACTCCAGCTCCAGGTAGCCCAGCGGAAGCTGCAGGAACAAGAAGGCGAGTTCCGGACCCGCGAGCGACGCCTGCTGGGCTCCCTGGAGGAGGCGCGTGGCACTGAAAAGCAGCAGCTGGACCACGCCCGCGGCCTGGAGCTGAAGCTGGAGGCGGCGCGGGCCGAGGCTGCAGAGCTGGGCCTGCGGCTGAGCGCAGCCGAGGGCCGGGCACAAGGCCTGGAGGCCGAGCTGGCCCGCGTGGAGGTGCAGCGGCGCGCGGCGGAGGCCCAGCTGGGTGGCCTGCGCTCGGCTCTGCGCCGGGGCCTCGGCCTCGGTCGCGCGCCCAGCCCAGCCCCGCGGCCAGTGCCCGGTTCCCCTGCCCGGGACGCACCCGCAGAAGGTAAGGGCAGTGCCGCGCGCAGGGAAGGGGGGGCATCACTGAGCAAGTCTTCTTTCTCTTCTAGGAAGCGGGGAAGGGCTCAACAGCCCCAGCACCTTAGAATGCAGCCCTGGGTCCCAGCCACCATCTCCAGGACCTGCCACCTCCCCAGCCTCTCCAGACCTGGACCCGGAGGCAGTGCGCGGGGCCCTCCGGGAATTCCTGCAAGAGCTGCGGAGTGCCCAGAGAGAACGGGTAAGCCTGGGTGTGCATGGCTGGATGGGGAATCTGTCTTTGTTCCCCCATGTCGGGGCTACAGGACGAACTTCGGACCCAGACCAGTGCCCTGAATCGCCAGCTGGCCGAGATGGAGGCTGAGAGGGACAGCGCAACCTCGAGGGCCAGGCAGCTGCAGAAGGCGGTGGCTGAGAGTGAGGAAGGTGAGTCTGATCCTCGGGGTCCCTGTTCTCTCGCCATGCCTGACGGGGTGGGTGGTGGCTACAGCCCGGCGCAGTGTGGATGGGCGGCTGAGCGGGGTCCAGGCGGAGCTGGCGCTGCAGGAGGAGAGTGTGCGGCGCAGTGAGCGGGAGCGCCGGGCCACGCTGGACCAGGTGGCCACACTGGAGAGGAGCCTGCAGGCCACCGAGAGCGAGCTCCGGGCCAGCCAGGTGGGCAGGAGCTGAGGGCCAGCGGGGCGACGACGTCTGGGCCTGAGCCCCATGCCACCTGCAGGAGAAGATCAGCAAGATGAAGGCCAATGAGACAAAGCTGGAGGGCGACAAGCGGCGCCTGAAGGAGGTTCTGGACGCCTCCGAGAGCCGCACTGTCAAGCTGGAGCTGCAGCGGCGCTCGCTTGAGGGGGAGCTGCAGCGCAGCCGCCTGGGCCTCAGTGACCGCGAGGCCCAAGCCCAGGCCCTCCAGGATCGGGTGGATTCCCTGCAGAGACAGGTGGGCCCCTCCCCAAATCACAGCCACAGTGTAGCCCCGATTGTTCTGGCTGTCCTCCTGCCAGGTGGCCGACAGCGAGGTGAAGGCAGGGACCCTGCAGCTGACCGTGGAGCGGCTGAATGGGGCCCTGGCTAAGGTGGAGGAAAGCGAGGGGGCCCTGCGGGACAAGGTGCGGGGCCTGACAGAGGCCCTGGCCCAGAGCAGTGCCAGCCTCAACAGCACCCGGGACAAGAACCTGCATCTGCAGAAGGCTCTGACCGCCTGTGAACATGACCGCCAAGTACTCCAGGTCTCGGGCCCAGGGTCTGGCTGGGGTGGGCCCCAGCCAGGCACCATCAGCCCCTGTCCCCCAGGAACGGCTGGATGCCGCCCGGCAGGCATTATCTGAGGCACGGAAGCAGAGCAGCTCCCTGGGCGAGCAGGTGCAGACGTTGCGAGGCGAGGTGGCTGACCTGGAACTGCAGCGGGTGGAGGCCGAGGGCCAGCTACAACAGCTACGGGAGGTGAGGGCCAGGGTGTGCCCCCTCTGTCCCCAGGGATTCGGGGCCTGCCTGGCTTCTGTTGCAGGTGCTGCGGCAGCGGCAGGAGGGTGAGGCTGCAGCCCTGAACACCGTCCAGAAGCTGCAAGACGAGCGGCGGCTGCTGCAGGAGCGCCTGGGAAGCCTGCAGCGCGCCCTGGCTCAGCTGGAAGCTGAGAAGCGGGAGGTGGAGCGCTCAGCCCTGCGGCTGGAGAAGGACCGTGTAGCCCTCAGGAGGACGCTGGACAAGGTAGGCTGCTCCCCAGGCTCTCCCCTCACTTCGCACCCTGATCTCCTGTGGCTCTCCTGCCTAGGTGGAGCGGGAGAAGCTTCGTAGCCATGAGGACACAGTGCGGCTGAGCGCAGAGAAGGGCCGCCTGGACCGCACCCTCACGGGGGCTGAGCTGGAGCTGGCAGAGGCGCAGAGGCAGATCCAGCAGCTGGAGGTCTGACCCCACCCAGTCCGGGACCCCAACTTGCCAGAACGCGGACCACAGCCCCTCCCTGCAGGCGCAGGTGGTGGTGCTGGAGCAGAGCCACAGCCCGGCCCAGCTGGAGGTGGATGCGCAGCAGCAGCAGCTGGAGCTGCAGCAGGAGGTGGAGCGGCTGCGCAGCGCCCAGGCGCAGACTGAGCGCACCCTGGAGGCTCGGGAGCGGGCCCACCGCCAGAGGGTGCGTGGGCTGGAGGAGCAGGTGTGCAGGCCCCCTTAGAAGGCTGGGCCAGGCTGGCTGGCCTTACCTTCCCTTTCTTCCCCAGGTGTCCACACTGAAGGGCCAGCTGCAGCAGGAGCTTCGAAGGAGCTCAGCACCCTTCTCCCCACCCTCCGGCCCCCCAGAGAAATGAGCTCCTGCTGGCATCTGGAGAACACCCCTGTGCCTGGGACAGGGGAGGACCCTTCTTTTGGACAGCCCCCCCCCCCAGAGCCCGGTCCCTTGGGGGCCTCAAGCTGGGGTGGGATGAGGAGGCGCTCTGCTGGCAGTGCTGAGGACGGGTACTCCAGCTCCAGGCCTGGAGAGGCTTCCCAGCAACACCTGCAGTCCAGCCCCCCTCTTCTAGGATGAGCCACTGTAGATCATTAAAGTTCCTCCTTGAGAGGCTGAGCCGTAGCCAGGATTGGGGAGAGCCCTTGTCTCTGGTCAGCCCTGGAGCATGGGATCGTGGGAAAGAGGAGGGGGACCAGGCCCAGGGCAGGGGTCAGAGGCCCAGGCCCTGACTTCGGCTTCCCAGAGATCTCTCCGCCTTAGTTAAGAGCATGTGTCGGGAAATTCCTCAGAGTGCTCAGAGTCCCTGTATTTTTATACCTTTTTACAATGTTAACTGTTCAGAACTGTTTTTTGTAACAAAACCTTGTTTTTAAAAAAGTTTGTACAGCTGTGTCCCTTTTCTAGACAATTGGAGGAGACGTCGGGGGGAGACAGGTAGGGTCTGGGGCAAGAGGGATGGGGCCCTCCTTTCTTGCCCCTTTCTCTGGCCCCTCCTTAGATCCAAGCCCACCCTCGGGACAGTGACAGGCCTTCCAGGCAGCATGGCAAACAAGTGCAGGTTTGGATGTGAACGTGGGGTCTTGCCCTGGCACCGCTGAGTGATCCTGAGCAAAGCTGCTTAA